TTTTTTTTCTTTTTTTTTTTAGACGGAGTCTTGCTCTGTCGCCCAGGCTGGAGTGCAGTGGCGCGATCTCGGCTCACTACAGCCTCTGCCTCTCAGGTTCCACCGATTCTCCTGCTTCAGCCTCCTGAGTAGCTGGGATTACAGGCGGACGCTACCACTCCCGGCTAATTTTTGTATTTTTAATAGAGACGGGGTTTCGCCATTTCGGCCAGGCTGGTCTCGAACTCCTGATCTCAGATCATCCACCCGCCTCGGCCTCCCAAAGTGTAGGGATTACAGGCGTGAGCCATCGCGCCCGGCCAAATCTCAATTTTTATCCCCAGTAAGTTTAGTCTTGTGAAGTCCGAACGTTTGAATAATTTACTCGCTGCAGGCAAACCGCCTACAACTAAATCCATCAGGCCCCCGTATCCGAATCTTCCTTCACGCGAGAAGCCGGCCATCTTTTGTGTAGCATTCTTTCTGGTTCCTCTAACTTTGCCTCTCCTTTACGCCAAATACGTGTCCTTATATCTGAATCTACACCACTATTATAGATTCACCTTCTTTGAGAAGTCCCTATTTGAAGAGAGGAAAATTCAGGCTACTTGTAACCCTCTTATTCTTTTTAGACGGAGTTTTCCCTCTTGTTGCCCAGGCTAGAGTGCAATGGCGCGATCTCGGCTCACCGCAACCTCCGCCTCCCGGGTTCAAGCGACTCTCCTGCCTCAGCCTCCCGAGTAGCTGGAATTACAGGCATGCGCCACCACTCCCGGCTAATTTTGTATTTTTAGTAGAGACGGGGTTTCTCCATATTGGTCAGGCTGGTCTCAAACCCCCGGCCTCAGCCTCAGGTGATCCGCCCGCCTCGGCCTCCCAAACTGGTGGGGTTACAGGTGTGAGCCACGGAACGCGGCTCCTCTTCCTTCTGGATATGGCTGTCTCAGATGGCCAGAGGCCTCGGAAAGGCTTCCGGTTTCCCGGCAGGCCCGAGTGGGGCTGAACTTCCGGCCTCAGGACGCAGGCGCGGGCCGCTCATTTCGCTCTTTCCGGCGGTGCTCGCAAGCGAGGCAGCCATGTCTTATCCCGCTGATGATTATGAGTCTGAGGTAAGGTGGCCGTAAGGGCGCGGTGGGCTCCAGGCTGTCCTTGACTGTGTCTCTTTCCTTCTAGGCGGCTTATGACCCCTACGCTTATCCCAGCGACTATGATATGCACACAGGTGAGACCACGGGTTAGGCTGGCTGAGTACTCCATACTCTGTATTTGTTGTATCCAACCTCCAGGAGATCCAAAGCAGGACCTTGCTTATGAACGTCAGTATGAACAGCAAACCTATCAGGTGATCCCTGAGGTGATCAAAAACTTCATCCAGTATTTCCACAAAACTGTCTCAGATTTGATTGACCAGAAAGTGTATGAGCTACAGGCCAGTCGTGTCTCCAGTGATGTCATTGACCAGAAGGTGTATGAGATCCAGGACATCTATGAGAACAGGTATGGGCTACTGGCTGAAAGGGCCTCTTTCTGGAATTTTAGAGATTTTTTTCTTGATTTTTAGCTGGACCAAGCTGACTGAAAGATTCTTCAAGAATACACCTTGGCCCGAGGCTGAAGCCATTGCTCCACAGGTTGGCAATGGTAGGTGTGAGCTCTTTATATCTTGTGCACTGTTAGTGAAGCACCCTTCTGCCATCTCTTTCAGATGCTGTCTTCCTGATTTTATACAAAGAATTATACTACAGGCACATATATGCCAAAGTCAGTGTAAGTATTTAAGTGTCGCAGTTTTTTTTTTGCTGTATCTTGATATCTCTTGTTTTCTTTACAGGGGGGACCTTCCTTGGAGCAGAGGTTTGAATCCTATTACAACTACTGCAATCTCTTCAACTACATTCTTAGTGAGTCTGAGATTTGGCCAAGAGGGTGTGTGTGAATCTGACTTTTCTGTGATCTCCTGCACAGATGCCGATGGTCCTGCTCCCCTTGAACTACCCAACCAGTGGCTCTGGGATATTATCGATGAGTTCATCTACCAGGTATCTGGTCAGCTTCAGCCTAATTTGAAATACACTACTGCATGTTTCTTTTCTTCCTCAACAGTTTCAGTCATTCAGTCAGTACCGCTGTAAGACTGCCAAGAAGTCAGAGGAGGAGATTGACTTTCTTCGTTCCAATCCCAAAATCTGGAATGTTCATAGTGTCCTCAATGTCCTTCATTCCCTGGTAGACAAATCCAACATCAACCGACAGTTGGAGGTATACACAAGCGGAGGTGAGTGCAGCAGGCCGACAGCCGTGGCCTGCCTATCAGTATTCACGGTGTCTGTCTCTTTCAGGTGACCCTGAGAGTGTGGCTGGGGAGTATGGGCGGCACTCCCTCTACAAAATGCTTGGTTACTTCAGCCTGGTCGGGCTTCTCCGCCTGCACTCCCTGTTAGGAGATTACTACCAGGCCATCAAGGTGCTGGAGAACATCGAACTGAACAAGAAGGTGATGCCTATTGCCTCTGGCCCCTCTTGCCACTCATGAATGTTTGTTCTACCTCCTTCTACAGAGTATGTATTCCCGTGTGCCAGAGTGCCAGGTCACCACATACTATTATGTTGGGTTTGCATATTTGATGATGCGTCGTTACCAGGATGCCATCCGGGTCTTCGCCAACATCCTCCTCTACATCCAGAGGACCAAGAGCATGTTCCAGAGGACCACGTACAAGTATGAGATGGTAAGGGGGACTCTGCCTGCCACCAGTGGCCTTGACCCAGTACCACTCTCCACCCCATCCCCAGATTAACAAGCAGAATGAGCAGATGCATGCGCTGCTGGCCATTGCCCTCACGATGTACCCCATGCGTATTGATGAGAGCATTCACCTCCAGCTGCGGGAGAAATATGGGGACAAGATGTTGCGCATGCAGAAAGGTGACCCACAAGTCTATGAAGAACTTTTCAGTTACTCCTGCCCCAAGTTCCTGTCGCCTGTAGTGCCCAACTATGATAATGTGCACCCCAACTACCACAAAGAGCCCTTCCTGCAGCAGCTGAAGGTGTTTTCTGATGAAGTACAGCAGCAGGCCCAGCTTTCAACCATCCGCAGCTTCCTGAAGCTCTACACCACCATGCCTGTGGCCAAGCTGGCTGGCTTCCTGGACCTCACAGAGCAGGAGTTCCGGATCCAGCTTCTTGTCTTCAAACACAAGATGAAGAACCTCGTGTGGACCAGCGGTATCTCAGCCCTGGATGGTGAATTTCAGTCAGCCTCAGAGGTTGACTTCTACATTGATAAGGTATGCCTGTCCCCTGGGCTTGGGGTCTTGTACTGCTCTTCCCTGACTGTGCTTTCCCCCACAGGACATGATCCACATCGCGGACACCAAGGTCGCCAGGCGTTATGGGGATTTCTTCATCCGTCAGATCCACAAATTTGAGGAGGTGAGAGATCTGAGAGAAGAGGGGTTTGTTGGCGTATGTAACTTTGCTTTTCTTTCTCTTCTAGCTTAATCGAACCCTGAAGAAGATGGGACAGAGACCTTGATGATATTCACACACATTCAGGAACCTGTTTTGATGTATTATAGGCAGGAAGTGTTTTTGCTACCGTGAAACCTTTACCTAGATCAGCCATCAGCCTGTCAACTCAGTTAACAAGTTAAGGACCGAAGTGTTTCAAGTGGATCTCAGTAAAGGATCTTTGGAGCCAGATTTGTCGTCTCATTATTGTAGGAGAGAATTTGTGGGTTGTGGCAGTAATACATTTCCCATGTGTCCTGATGCTTTCAGGATACATCAGTTGTTAGTGTTTAAATTGAGTTATTTTTATTTTGTGCTTTTGAGATGGAGTCTCACTCTGTCTCCCAGGCTGGAGTGCAGTAGCGTGATCTCAGTTCGTTGCATCCTCCGCTGCCCAGGTTCAAGCAGTTCTGCCTCAGCCTTCCAAGTAGCTGGGATTACAGGCGTGTGCCACCACACTCAGCTAATTTTTGTATTCTCAGTAGAGATGGGTTTTACCATGTTGGCCAGGCTGGTCTCGAACTCCTGGCCTCAAGTGATTCGCCTGCCTTGGCCTCCCAAAATGTGCTAGGATTACAGGCATGAGCCACCACGCCCCGCCTAAATTCAAAATCTTTTTGTTTTTTTTTAGACGGAGTCTCACTCTGTCGCCCAGGTTGGAGTGTACTGGCGCGATCTCGGCTCACTGCAAGCTCCACCTCCCAGGTTCCTGCCATTCTCCTGCCTCAGCCTCCCAAGTAGCTGGGACTACAGGCACCCGCCACCATGCCCGGCCAATTTTTTGTATTTTTTAGTAGAGATGGGGTTTCACCGTGTTAGCCAGGATGGTCTCAGATTTCCTGACCTCGTGATCTGCCCATCTCTGCCTCCTAAAGTACTGGGATTACAGGCGTGAGCCACCGTGCCCAGCCCTAAATTGAATTCTTAAATCCCTCTTGTTCATAAAGCAGTATATTTGGTTTACAGGACATTTTCACGTTCAGTATTTTGTTTGTGCGTC